CTGCAAACGGAAAACTCTGTAGCGTTTGGCAAAGTTGGTGCCTGCGCGCCCCTTCCAGGTTTGCGCTTTGACTGTTTTGTTTTTGGCGGAACTACCAGGCAGGAAGATTGCACAAGTAAGGGGCGTTTTCAGTCGGGTGTCAATTTCTCTTTCTTTCTTTCTTTTTTTAAAATTTCGGTTCGTGTCTGCTTCTCCAAGCTTTATTTTTTTTTTTAAATACATCGCACCACCAAACTAACACTCGCACACACCCCCGCGGTTACTCCGTGTCAAACTCCTAGAGGAGCCCTTGGCCAGCTCGGGGTGCGGCGGTGGCGACCGGCAGGCGAGGAGGCCCGCGGGCAGCAGGTAAGCCCATGCATTATTGAAGCCTCGGGCTGGTAATGTGACTACAGCCCCCGAGGGAATGGGGCGGGGGCCGGGAGGAGGATGGCTCTTTCTGTGGTTCTTCCGCCTGGGATCGGCGTCCCGAGCTGCTTCCCAAGTCCCAGAGTCGAAGATGGGAGTAACTTTTGCGTGCCCTTTCCTCGGGGCCTCAGTTTAGCTCCCCGCGGTGCGAGAGAGAATGCCGGAGGCGTGGAGAGCTCGGGCGTGGAGGTCCTTGGGATCCGTACTAGTTGTGAACGATCCAAACTTATCTGACCAGCTCTGTGCTGCCTCCCTGCTCCCCTAATCTTCCTCCCCGCCGGGGTGACAGAGTCGCCCTCCGTGCATCGCGCGGTGCAGGGCGCTGGGCCAGTGATTTGCAAGAGGGGACGTGGCCTCTTAGGAGAGTCTGTCACAGACACCCGGGCCCGGGGAAGGCGGGGCTCCGGCGGTGTCCACAGGAGAGGGTGGGCAGAGGGTGGCTGTGTGGTCGGCGGCCAGCGGAGCGCTTCCCAGCCAGCCGCCCGGCGGGGAACGTGCTTGACCTCTGGGTGGTTGCTGCTCCCAAGGGTGGGGCTCCGGAGAGTGTGGCGCGATCGCCAAGCTCCCTGGCAGCGGCCCTGGAGAGACTGAGGGGACAGGAGGAGGGGGGCGCCCCATTGGTGTGTAGTCCCGCGCAGTCGCCGGCTCTCCTTTTCCGGACTCTGGGGATCTCTTGCTGCAACTGACAAGGTAATTCATGCCCCGCTTTGGCCCGGGGTCCGAGGCTGTGGTTGCTCAAGGCCACTTAAAAACCAACAAAGCACCAATTGAAGGCTGTGCAACTTTCAGATGGCAGGTTGTTCAAAGGATTTTTTCCTCCAAGCCTCAGATTATGAAAGGGACTCATTCCAGTGCGTTTTTCGAGGAGGAGGGAGAAAACGTTGCCCGACCTCCGAGAGAGCTGTGGGACCAGCACTTTATTTTACAAGGAACTGCAGAGCTCGGGTTCTAACTCCACGGCCCCGCTCTCTGAGGTGTTCAGGACAGGGCCTCCTCTTTCCCAGCCTTCAGGTCAGCCGGATCACCAGGGCCTTGCGGGCCAGTTCCCCCTGCCGCGGTTGGGAGGGTCAGTGCAGCGGTCGCCGCGGCCAGAGCGCGCGGAGCTCGGGGGAGGCCGGATTCCCTAGGTCTGAGCCGACCCTCCCGGCCGCCCGGCCGGGCGGCAGCGACCGCATCCATTCCTTTGTAAGTTGCACCGGCCTCAGGAAGTCGATCTGGGCCCTCCCGGTTCGTTGGCGGTGGGCGTGGGAGACGCAGCCTGCGGATAGCTCAGGGTCAGGGGAGAGGTGGAGGAATGCGAAGCTTGTGGGTAGTTCTGCGGTGACGGACAGGGTTGGCGTGGAACCATTCCCCGCCCCTTTTACCAGCCTTTATGGGACCGATGAGACAACTCTTTAACTCTCCTTTGGGTGTTTACCTAAAATTTATTGGCTCTGTAAACAGTATTAATCACAGTAGTATTAACCTTCCCTGGAGCGCTTCCGAGTGTAAATGGCAGTTCTTGGCACTCACCGTTTTCTTTTACTGTGTTTCAAGCAGAGCAGCAAACTCTTGTCCGCTTGGCTTCCTTTTCTACTATCTCAATCGTTCCTAGGTTTTGGTTCCTATAGTAAATTAATGAATAGTGTTTGCATTACACAGCATTTCCATCATAATGCACACTGTTGGATATATATGTGCTATATACATAAAATATAGTACAAAATAAAAATTATATACATATATTCATTGTATAATTCCTAAAATCTTAAAAAATTGAAACATTAGTTTTGTCTTTAAGGCTGTCACCTTATGTTTATTTTTTAAACACCTTATGTTTATTTCATACACTCTTGCTTGGTGGTCCATATGACAGCCGGAAGCGTTCTGAAGGGAGAGTTAGTGAATATCGACTTGACTGGATTGGTTTCAGTAAGAACATCTGGCTTTTACAGAATATCATTTGAGGGAAGGGAAATCTAGGGCAGAGGTAACAATAAATTGCATTTGTATAGGGCTTGAAGCTTCTAAAGCAACATCTCATTCATTGATTCTCAGTTTCTCACCTAGCCTTCTGTGAAGATGGTGTTCCCTCCATTTTATAGGTGTGGAAGACGGAGGGTCAC